TTGCTTGTTTATTGGATTTCATTTCCTCTTTCCAACAAACCCACATTATTTTGATTTGGGGACAAATTGGGAAGACAGTGATTTTCTTTAACAGCCCAGTGGATTCTGCTTCCTTCTAATTCAAAGTATGGAGATTAAAACTGTTAACAAGTCTAGGCATTAAAAAAAAAAATAGCTCTAGATGGGGCGTGGTGGCTCACGCCTGTAATCCCAGCACTTTGGGAGGCCGAGGCGGGTGGATCACCTGAGGTCAGGAGTTCGAGACCAGCCTGACCAACATAGAGAAACCCCGTCTCTACTAAAAATACAAAATTAGCTGGGCATGGTGGCACATGCCTGTAATCCCAGCTACTCGGGAGGCTGAGGCAGGAGAATCGCTTGAACCTGGGAGGCGGATGTTGCGGTGAGCTGAGATCGCACCATTGTACTCCAGCCTGGGCTCGAAACTCCATCTCAAAAAAAAAAAAAAAAAATAGCTCTAATGCAATTAATCCAAAACAGTGAAACTGAGTTTACCTCAGATATCCCCTACCATCCCAGTCAACATATAGTAGTCCTGTTTTTAGGATTTCTCTCTCCTTTCTTTCCCGTCTTCCTTTAGGGAAATGCTTTGGGGTAGGAAGCAACAAACCAAACAGCAGCAGGCAAGTAAAATCAGCTCTTTTCTATTTCCCCACTGGGATAGTACAGAAGAGGGAGCAAGAACTCATCATCAAAGAGAACTGAGACTTAGGCGTACCATTCTAAAAAGCCCTTGTTCCTTGTCTCCCTTGCCTCTTCCGCCCCCCTCAGCTCTGCAGTAATTCCTCAGAGATTGTACAGTCTCTCCACTTTAAATATAAATATATAAATATAAATATATATATGTATAAACTTCCCCCTGTCTTTCTCTCCTCTCTTTTTTTTAATTTTCTATAATAAAGTTTCCTATTGGATAAGGTCAGCTCCCTGATTTATGCCTGGTTCCTATTGGAAGCTCACAGGGGCTGACATCACTTAGGAAAGCGAAGGGGGTAGGGCTGCCAGATCAGTTTGTCACCACCCAGGCTCCCTTGCCTTTGGCTGGGTGCAACTTCCATTTTAGGTGTTGGATCTGAGGGGGAAAAAAAAGAGAGAGGGAGAGAGAGAGAAAGAAGAGCAGGAAAGATCCCGAAAGGAGGAAGAGGTGGCGAAAAATCAACTGCCCTGCTGGATTTGTCTTTCTCAGCACCTTGGCGAAGCCTTGGGTTTCTTTCTTAAAGGACTGATTTTTAGAACTCCACATTTGAGGTGTGTGGCTTTTGAAGAAAATGTATGTACTGACGGGAAAAGGAGGATAAGCAAGTCGAATTTTTGTCTTACGGTAACCGGAGGGAATTAAAAAACGGGAGAGTCCATTCCCATTTTTCCTTCAAATATTTCTGCAGCTCTCTCCTTCCTGCTTCCTCCTTGCTGTGGTGGCTGGGATGCTTCTTCCATGATTTTTTGAATCTAGACTGGGCTGTTCTCTGTGTTAAACCAATCAGTTGCGACCTTCTCTTAACAGGTGTGTATGGAAATATGTTTATTAAGAAGGAATTTCTCTCCTTTCTCTTACCCTTTCCCGGTAGTGTGAAGTGAGGGGGTCTCTCTCCCTCCTTCTCCTTCCTCTGTGATTCACCTTCCTTTTTACCCTGCCCTGCGGCGGCTCCGCCCCTTACCTTCATGGACGACTCAGAGGTGGAGTCGACCGCCAGCATCTTGGCCTCTGTGAAGGAACAAGAGGCCCAGTTTGAGAAGCTGACCCGGGCGCTGGAGGAGGAACGGCGCCACGTCTCGGCGCAGCTGGAACGCGTCCGGGTCTCACCACAAGATGCCAACCCACTCATGGCCAACGGCACACTCACCCGCCGGCATCAGGTAACCCCTCTCTCCATCAGACGTGCAGGTAGAATGAATTGTCTTCTTGTGGGCTGTGTTTCAGAACGGCCGGTTTGTGGGCGATGCTGACCTTGAAAGACAGAAATTTTCAGATTTGAAACTCAACGGACCCCAGGTAATTCTTTGGCTCAAGACCTGGGTTGCTTCGTAGTTTCTTCTCTTTTCTCTTTTGCATATAGGATCACAGTCACCTTCTATATAGCACCATCCCCAGGATGCAGGAGCCGGGGCAGATTGTGGAGACCTACACGGAGGAGGATCCTGAGGGAGCCATGTCTGTAGTCTCTGTGGAGACCTCAGATGATGGGACCACTCGGCGCACAGAGACCACGGTAAACTAAGACGTGTGTAAGATCTGGAAGTGTAGTTTTTCTTTTTCTTGTTTCCTACTTGCAGGTCAAGAAAGTAGTGAAGACTGTGACAACACGGACAGTACAGCCAGTCGCTATGGGACCAGACGGGTTGCCTGTGGATGCTTCATCAGTTTCTAACAACTATATCCAGACTTTGGGTCGTGATTTCCGCAAGAATGGCAATGGGGGACCTGGTCCCTATGTGGGGCAAGCTGGCACTGCTACCCTTCCTAGGAACTTCCACTACCCTCCTGATGGTTATAGTCGCCACTATGAAGATGGTTATCCAGGTGGCAGTGATAACTATGGCAGTCTGTCCCGGGTGACCCGCATTGAGGAGCGGTATAGGCCCAGCATGGAAGGCTACCGGGCACCTAGTAGACAGGATGTGTATGGGCCCCAACCCCAGGTTCGGGTAGGTGGGAGCAGCGTGGATCTGCATCGCTTTCATCCAGAGCCTTATGGGCTAGAGGATGACCAGCGTAGTATGGGCTATGATGACCTGGATTATGGTATGATGTCTGATTATGGCACTGCCCGTCGGACTGGGACACCCTCTGACCCTCGTCGGCGCCTCAGGTAGGCAAGAATAGGGGAAGAGAAAAGGGTCTTGTATTCTCTTGGTTCTTCCAAAACTTCTCAGGAGCTATGAAGACATGATTGGTGAGGAGGTGCCATCGGATCAATACTACTGGGCTCCTTTGGCCCAGCATGAGCGAGGAAGTTTAGCAAGCTTGGATAGCCTGCGCAAAGGAGGGCCTCCACCTCCTAATTGGAGACAGCCAGAGCTGCCAGAGGTGATCGCCATGCTTGGATTCCGCTTGGATGCTGTCAAGTCCAATGCAGCTGCATACCTGCAACACTTATGCTACCGCAATGACAAGGTGAAGACTGACGTGCGGAAGCTCAAGGGCATCCCAGTACTGGTGGGATTGTTAGACCATCCCAAAAAGGAAGTGCACCTTGGAGCCTGTGGAGCTCTCAAGAATATCTCTTTTGGACGTGACCAGGATAACAAGATTGCCATAAAAAACTGTGATGGTGTGCCTGCCCTTGTGCGATTGCTTCGAAAGGCTCGTGATATGGACCTTACTGAAGTTATTACCGGTGAGTTCTAGGCCTAAGGAAAATTGCTAAGTTCAAGAGCCATCTGATGAATTGTCTCTTCCAGGAACCCTGTGGAATCTTTCATCCCATGACTCAATCAAAATGGAGATTGTGGACCATGCACTGCATGCCTTGACAGATGAAGTGATCATTCCTCATTCTGGTTGGGAGCGGGAACCTAATGAAGACTGTAAGCCACGCCACATTGAGTGGGAATCGGTGCTCACCAACACAGCTGGCTGCCTTAGGTAACAGTAGGGACTTTGAGAATATGAAGATGGAGTCATCTTGAAGCTTCTGGTTTCCCCTCAGGAATGTAAGCTCAGAGAGGAGTGAAGCTCGCCGGAAACTTCGGGAATGTGATGGTTTAGTTGATGCCCTCATTTTCATTGTTCAGGCTGAGATTGGGCAGAAGGATTCAGACAGCAAGGTAAGTGCTGTCTTACCTTTAATGGCTGAGTGTTTTTTCTCATTGGCCCTTTTATGTCCCTAAGCTTGTAGAGAACTGTGTTTGCCTTCTTCGGAACTTATCATATCAAGTTCACCGGGAGATCCCACAGGCAGAGCGTTACCAAGAGGCAGCTCCCAATGTTGCCAACAATACTGGGCCACATGCTGCCAGTTGCTTTGGGGCCAAGAAGGGCAAAGGTGAGTCTTGGTTCCTGTTTCTTAGTCTTTAATCTGCTTTCTACCTTGGGTGATGCACTGGAAGATGAGTGGTTCTCCAGAGGTGAGTGGAGTCTTTTAAGGTGCTTATCTACTACCCCTTTTCCCGCCCTTTTTCATTTTTGTAGGGAAAAAACCTATAGAGGATCCAGCAAACGATACAGTGGATTTCCCTAAAAGAACGAGTCCAGCTCGAGGTAAGTTATCTTCTCAGTCTCCAAAGGTCTCAGCACCCTCTGCTTCTATTTCTCTTTTGTGCAGGCTATGAGCTCTTATTTCAGCCAGAGGTGGTTCGGATATACATCTCACTTCTTAAGGAGAGCAAGACTCCTGCCATCCTAGAAGCCTCAGCTGGAGCTATCCAGAACTTGTGTGCTGGGCGCTGGACGGTACCTTTTAGAAAAGGGATTTGGAGATGGGATTTGTTCCACCCCTTTCTATTTGCTATTCTAGTATGGTCGATACATCCGCTCTGCTCTGCGTCAAGAGAAGGCTCTTTCTGCCATAGCTGACCTCCTGACTAATGAACATGAACGGGTGGTGAAAGCTGCATCTGGAGCACTGAGAAACCTGGCTGTGGATGCTCGCAACAAAGAATTAATTGGTGAGGAGTTGAATGCTAACTGTTACCTCAAACTTTTCTCCCTGCATACATTCTTTCTTACTAGGTAAACATGCTATTCCTAACTTGGTAAAGAATCTGCCAGGAGGACAGCAGAACTCCTCTTGGAATTTCTCTGAGGACACTGTCATCTCTATTTTGAACACTATCAACGAGGTTATCGCTGAGAACTTGGAGGCTGCCAAAAAGCTTCGAGAGACACAGGGTATTGAGAAGCTGGTGTTGATCAACAAATCAGGGTGAGCTTACCACCTAAAATTACAGTCAAAAGCAAATTCCGTATGGTGTTACTTTCCTCCAAAGGAACCGCTCAGAAAAAGAAGTTCGAGCAGCAGCACTTGTATTACAGACAATCTGGGGATATAAGGAACTGCGGAAGCCACTGGAAAAAGAAGGATGGAAGAAATCAGACTTTCAGGTATAGTAACTTTTGAGACCAAGACTTTTACTTGTCACATTGTCGCATTTGTGTTTGCCTCTAGGTGAATCTAAACAATGCTTCCCGAAGCCAGAGCAGTCATTCATATGATGATAGTACTCTCCCTCTCATTGACCGGAACCAAAAATCAGGTGCAGTATCCAGAAGGCACACCCTCTCCTTTTTTGACATGGATAACTTTCTGACTTCATACAGATAAGAAACCTGATCGGGAAGAAATTCAGATGAGCAATATGGGATCAAACACAAAATCACTAGGTAGGTGATTAATTCCTGCCTAAGGATGTGGAATATTTCTGTGTACTTTTTTTTTTTTAACCAGATAACAACTATTCCACACCAAATGAGAGAGGAGACCACAATAGAACACTGGATCGATCGGGGGATCTAGGCGACATGGAGCCATTGAAGGGAACAACACCCTTGATGGTAAATTCTCTTTATATACTGCTATCTGTCTATACTCATACTAACAAATTGCATGTGTTCACAGCAGGACGAGGGGCAGGAATCTCTGGAGGAAGAGTTGGATGTGTTGGTTTTGGATGATGAGGGGGGCCAAGTGTCTTACCCCTCCATGGTATGTCCTTCAGTCACCCCCAAGATTGTTCTTAACATTCTCTCTTTCTCTTTTTTCTCCACAGCAGAAGATTTAGCACCACTATCTCCGTTCCATCTGGGCTTATATGTACTTTTATTTTTTGGTGGTGAAATTGACTGATGATTTTCCTTTTTCTTCGCTGGACTATTGTGCCAACTGCCAGGCTGCCTCCTGCCCTTACAGCCCTAAGTGGCTGCCTTCTTTCCATCAACTCCCAACTTCTTCCTGTGAAGTTTAATTGTCTCAACGCCTCCCCCTCCCCCATTCCCTCCATTTTTCTCCCAAGAAACCTGACTCAATTATTTGCATATTTTGAGAAACTGCTGCAGATTAGTTCTTTTTGCCAGTTTTCCCTGGAACTCCTGGCCTTTTGTGGAGGGGAGGGATGGAGAGAATAGGAATCTTCACTAGAAGCCGTGGGAAGAATTGGAAGTTACATGCTGTATATGCAATGTCCAGCAGTCTGATAAACTGACGATTCTTAATCAAGATTTTTTTCCTGATGGGGAAGGGACTTTTATTTTCTTTTAGAGAGGGGAAAGTGTGAGCTCTTCCCTTATTCCTAATGGCTATTTTTGAAGCAAAGAAGGCCAGCAACATTGGCACATGCCACCTGGCAAAGGACCCTTGAGTAAGTGAAGGTCTCCTAAAACTGGGATTAAGAAACCTTGCTCTCCTCATCTCCAAGGCAGGGACCATCAAGAACCTACAGACTCCATCTCTTCTGCAAGCCTCATGCCAACCCTGGGCTATTGCTGCTGCCCCTTAAACACAGGCTGTCCTTAACCCACCTCTCCTGCCCTGTGATATGTCTGCTGAGTTGGCCTGGCCATTTCCAAGAGGCTGTAGAAAGGGGAGAATGTCAAGGAAGACTTTTGGTAGAGAAGGAGCAGAAAGATGTGTTTTTGGGAAGAAGAAGACCTCTAGGAGGAGCTAGTAGGAATGTACATGAAGCAATTAGTCTGAAACTGGCTTCCCCACTCCCCCGTTTCTCCTTTTCCTATCCTTATAGGCCTGTCCCTTGCCTCTGCCCTGGATTGGTTGGCAAACTAAAGGACTTGATGTACATAACTCCTGTCCCTTTTCCCTTACAAGGTGGGGATTGCCCCTGGCTTTGCCTCTTCTTTGTGCCTTTGGCCTGGGGTGCATCTCCTCCCGCCCTTCCATGTGCCTTTCTTTGCCTCTGCAGTCTCATTTCTCATAATTTTGCAAATTATATTTTGTTGCTTTCTTACCTACTATTGGCCCTAAATAGCAGAAAGAAGAGAAGTGACCGAGAGAACCTCAGATTCTTCATTGAGGATTGGTATAGCCATGATTTCAGTCATAGCAAGCTTTTGCTCAACAGCATATGGGTGGGATTTTGCAAAAATCCTATTCTGATGAATCTCAAAGTAAGGCTGGTAAGAGAAGTGAGTGGTGTGACTCTTACTCCTTAGGTGCCCAGAATTTACCATCATCTCTGAAGGAGTTACAGGGAAGTGGTCTCCCCAATTCTCCCCTCCCTCCAGTATTGCCCCCTCTCACTTTAGCATATATTAATTAGCAGGTTGGGCTAGAGAAATCAGCTGCTATGCGGGTTGATTATTATTATTATTTCTAATCCTTTTCCTTATTTGCCTTCTACTCCCCTTAATCTAATCTAAAAGCTCTGTTCCATGCAACTGGAGTTCCTTATCCCTCTCTTCCCCTTCCCTTATATATTGAGGCTATGGGGTAGGAGAAAAGTGCACAACCCACCACCCCCTTTACTCGTGCATTAAAATTTCTTATTTACCCTTTTCCCCCTTCCCATTTCTTCCCACTTTCATCTACCTTTTCTGGCAAAAAGGAGCCTTTTGCTCTCTGTGACCCTAAGAGCACACTGCACAGGGAAAATTGCCCCATCCAGACCTGGCTCCACTCTTGATCTCTCTTGTCCTCTTCTGCTCTTTTCCTGGTGCTCTTTTTTCTCGGTGGGGTGTGGGTAATAGAACAGCCGTGGGCTTTTGGGGACCTTTAACTTTTTTTTCTCTCTTTTGTTTATAAAAAACACTAAACATTCAATTCCAGAGAACCAAAAATCCCACCTTCCCACCGAACACTACTAAGGGGCTTGTGTTCTGCTCCATACCTTTTCTCTTTTCTTTCTGTCTTGTTAATGCTTTTAAAAACAAATGAGTTTTTTATATAAATAAAGTTTTTAAAGTGTGTATGTGGGGGGTCTGTGTCATTTCTTCACTTCAAGCTGTTATTTCTTCCCTGCTTTGCATCTTTGTTACTTCCTTATGTATCAGTGTCCTTTCCAGAGCAACCAGAAGGAGGTTATACCAGGATTTATTTTGAGCTCAGCCCCAACTCTTTATCAAGCAACATTCTTGTTAACTATATGTGAAACATTTTTTCTTCTGAAGATTCTTAAAAATTGAATGTGGCTGAAGTTGAACATGGGAGCTTATTGCTAATTTAGAGATAGGAAACTGAAGCATAAAGAATTAATGACTTACTTTAATTACTGGAATTCTTCTGCAACATTTGACAAAACTAACCTTGAATAAGGCCCACTGTAATACGTAGCTCTCTTAAATATAACACTTAGGACTAGAAGATTAGAAACTACCAATCCCAACTACGTAATAGGAAAATGTAGGATCAAAAGGCCCATGTATATAAGTACTGACCACTGGGCCATAATGTTGCTTCTCAGGCTATATGCAGTCCTTTAGTCAGAAGTCAATAGGCCTATTTATTAATATTTTACAGACCATATTACCTGGATTACCAGGGACTATCTTTGCTGCAGAGATCAAGGGTTAAGATCTATGGGAAGATACTTATTTTTCTGAGGTCCTTATGTCCTGTCATATAATTAAAGACTCAAGAGAATTTATGTGAAATGCTTTCTGTATGCCCAAATCTTTAGATTAAAATTATATAGCTGCTCCTGATGATGGTCCTGTCTTGTTTTATTGAACTAGGACTTGGGTATGAAAACTTTCATGGGCTAGTGAGACCAGGAAATCAACTAGCTTTTAAAGCTTGATTTGTGTCTAACAATTGTAGTGTTAGATTAGAGGTTGAAGTACAAAGCCAAAAAGCTATTAAGAGTTTACTTTCCAAAGAGTTTTGATAGCCCTGCTTGAGATGATTTTTATCTAAATAGAAAAGCCTGGCTGCTTGTCAGCAACACTTTATTTCCCTGTTATGTTCTTATCCTTTGGCATTGAGCTAGATACAAACCCTACTCTTCTCTCTTCCTTCTGGATTGGTCCATTTGTTTATCTCATTCAATAAATATTTGCCAAGCACCTCCTATATGCTAAGCGTTGTGTCAAGGTTA